TATAGCTGAAGATGACCTCTTGAAGCCTGCAGATCCCAAATCCGGGATCTCTCTTAATGTGGCATCACACACATCTGTGTGTACCTGTCTTTTTTTCCTCCATGGGACCAGCTCTCTCCAGATCCAATGACAAGCTTCCGATTATCTGTGGATCTTCTGATACATCTCCTTGCTTGTAATCATCATTCAGTAAATGCTTTTTAAACACAGGTACCTCCTATGCAATCAGTACAGCACTCATAAAACAGATATACTCAACAAAAAGATTGAATGAAACACACACGACAACATGGTCAGGGTTTTTCTCTAGGCAGAGACAGCGCAATTTCATCTTTTCTTTTCCAAGTCTATCCTAAATTAATATACTTAGCACTGCTTTTTAAAATAATAATAAAAGACTATTATTAAAACAAAGGCACCCCAGTTGATCATAGCCAAGGAAAAAAAACGCAGCCAGTTTTTACTTCGGCAAGGTTTAGGGGATTTATCATTTTCGCTGCCGATATTCTAACTAAAAAAAGCCAACTAAACAGCCCAGAGAACGAGGCAACTTTCTGAGGCAGGCATTCAACTTCTAAGGCTCGGCCAAGTTTAGCAAATAAGTTTCGTTTCACTGCAACACCGGAATGCCCACCGCGTGCCCCCCTCCGGGCGGGGCTCGGAAACTGGCCACTGCAGTCGTGCCCTTGGGTTGGGGACGCACCTCAGCGAAACGAATCCAGCCGCACCTCCCGGCTGGCACCCGCGCGCTTTAACTCAGGGAAAACAGACCGGAACGCGCATGCGCCGCGGCGCGCCGCACCGCCCACCAGCCCTCCAGGTCACATTCTTCGAAAACCAAGGCAAGAAAGGCGGCAACTGCGCCTGCGGGTAGAGAAGCCGGAGGGGCGGGGGCGGAGCCGGAGGAAGGGGGTGGAGGCGCGCCTGCGCGGTGATCCCGCCAGCAGGAAGCAGGCGCGCGGGGGCGGGGGCGCGCGGCGGCAGGAGGCGGGGCTCTCGGGGCCGCTGCCGCCGCCGCCGCCGCGCATTGTGCAGCAGGCGGGCCCCCGCGCGGTAGGGCCCTGGACCCGCGCGGCTCCCGGGGATGGTGAGCAAGGCGCTGCTGCGCCTCGTGTCTGCCGTCAACCGCAGGAGGATGAAGCTGCTGCTGGGCATCGCCTTGCTGGCCTACGTCGCCTGTGAGTGCGCGCCCGCTGCCAGCTGGGGAGCCCCATTCATTCCCCGGCGCCGCGGTGGGCCGGGCGGCGGTGGTTCGGGGCCCCGAGGCGGCCCTGCAGCCCCGCGTTGCTCCCCGCCCCGGGCGGGGCCGGCGCTTTCTGCTCCCACCCCTTTCCACTCTTGCAGCAAAGCGGGCCAACTTGGGCGCACACCCCCTACCGCTTAGGCCCGGGCGCGGACCCCGGGCGGAGGGGCCCCTAGCAGTCCTCGGGCGGCCCCAGGTCTCTGCCTCCTGCCCGGGCGCGGGGGACTCGGCGGCGGCGCTGTCGTCCATGTCGCGCTGGGAGCCGGCGAGGGTCCCGGTCGGGGACTCCGGAGCGTGCCGCGTGGGGATACCCTTGGGGACAGCCGAGGTCGCGCCGCGGTGTCGGTTAAGTCGGATAAAAATACTGTGGCCATTGGCAGAGCCCCCGCTCCGACTGTTTGCTCCTCAGGAAAATTACTCAGCGTTTAACTCTTGGGGAGCCAAGTGTGGGCGGCTCCCCGGCCCGCGGCCGTGCCCAGGTGTCGGGGCGCACCGGCATCCCCATTCTAGGTTTTCCCCCGGGGCTCGGCGGCCGGGCGAAGCAGGCAGGCAGCTGGGTGGCCGGGCAGGGCGTGCCTGCAGCTTCTCTGTGCGCGGGTCCAGTTTCTGTCATCGCTCACAGCATGCTGCCTGGAGACAGGGCAGGAGGGGCACTTCGCAGGCAGGTGGTCGGCCCTCTGCTTGTTAGGGAAGTCAGAAACCGTCCTTTTAAAGATCTATTCGTTGGGAATGTTTTAATTGATGCTATTAATACGTTACCAAGTAGCAAAATTGGACTAGAAATAGCTCCCAGTGTGAGCTGCGTTTGAATGCTAGCCACCCAGACACACACTGAAATGAAATCACCTGCTAACCTGTTGGCGTTACCAAGATCTGATTCCAGAGGTGAGTGGGTACTTCACTTGTCTGAAGTGACTAACATTGACTTCCTTTTTTCTTTCTCTTACAGCTGTTTGGGGCAACTTCGTTAATATGAGGTAATTGTTTTTAATTACTTGGGTACTGTGGTACAAAGCCTTTCAGTTGATCTCAGTTTTATAGCTTTCTACTCAACAGGTCTATCCAGGAAAATGGTGAACTAAAAATTGAAAGCAAGATTGAAGAGGTTAGTCTTTTTTCTATTTTTGTATCTATTTCTTTAAAACTGATTTTTGTTATTATTGTTCTAGATGGTTGAACCACTAAGAGAGAAAATCAGAGATTTAGAAAAAAGGTATGTGTACTTTTTGTCTTAAAGTCAATAGTTTTTTCCTTTTGAATCTCTTTATATTATACAGCTTTACCCAGAAATACCCACCAGTAAAGTTTTTATCAGAAAAGGATCGGAAAAGAATTTTGGTAAGTTTGCACACCTGAATAGTATTTGTAATGGGAATGCTCTGCACACGCTGTCCGGATGCAGATAACAGGAGGCGCAGGGTTCGTGGGCTCCCATCTAACTGACAAACTCATGATGGACGGCCACGAGGTGACCGTGGTGGACAATTTCTTCACGGGCAGGAAGAGAAACGTGGAGCACTGGATCGGACATGAGAACTTCGAGTTGATTAACCACGACGTGGTGGAGCCCCTCTACATCGAGGGTGAGTGAAAACTGCACATTGTTATTATTCAGGAAGTAATAGGCTTCTGTTTTGTCTCCTTTAGTTGACCAGATATACCATCTGGCATCTCCAGCCTCCCCTCCAAACTACATGTATAATCCTATCAAGACATTAAAGACCAATACGATTGGGACATTAAACATGTTGGGTAAGTTGTCATTTTCTTGTTTTTTTGGCTGTAGTCTCTTTTATCATGTCATTGCTTTCTGTAGGGCTGGCAAAACGAGTCGGTGCCCGTCTGCTCCTGGCCTCCACATCGGAGGTGTATGGAGGTGAGTAGGAGGCTCTCTCAGGAGATGTTCACATGAAAACAGTCTCACTTTTCTCCCATCGTAGATCCTGAAGTCCACCCTCAAAGTGAGGATTACTGGGGCCACGTGAATCCAATAGGACCTCGGGCCTGCTACGATGAAGGCAAACGTGTTGCAGAGACCATGTGCTATGCCTACATGAAGCAGGTATTTCACCAGGGTCTAGGCTTGCGGTTTAGGCACACCTGACCTCCTCTTCTCTCTGTTCCAGGAAGGCGTGGAAGTGCGAGTGGCCAGAATCTTCAACACCTTTGGGCCACGCATGCACATGAACGATGGGCGAGTAGTCAGCAACTTCATCCTGCAGGCGCTCCAGGGGGAGCCACTCACGGTAGGTGCTGGCCTCGGCTCAGGGAGCACCTTATCAGGAGGCCTAACTGTTGGTTTCCTTCCAGGTATACGGATCCGGGTCTCAGACAAGGGCGTTCCAGTACGTCAGGTAAGACTGTCCTGCCCTGCCCCAGCCTTAGCCAGAGCCTCACCTGCCTCCCCTTTTTTTCCAGCGATCTAGTGAATGGCCTCGTGGCTCTCATGAACAGCAACGTCAGCAGCCCGGTCAACCTGGTGAGTGCTCCTCTCCCTCCACTCTGCAGGACACGCTTATAACTGGAAACCGTTTCTTTCTTAGGGGAACCCAGAAGAACACACAATCCTAGAATTTGCTCAGTTAATTAAAAACCTTGTTGGTAAGTAGGATAAGTCATTTCCTGAGTAAAATTCTCCTACCTTTTTTTTCTTTAAACATCTCAGGTAGCGGAAGTGAAATTCAGTTTCTCTCCGAAGCCCAGGATGACCCACAGAAAAGAAAACCAGACATCAAAAAAGCAAAGCTGATGCTGGGGTGGGAGCCCGTGGTAAGTGCAGGGAGTTAATGCTGCCTTGTGGGTTGTCTCCCTTTCTTGCTTTCCCTTTAAACAGGTCCCGCTGGAGGAAGGTTTAAACAAAGCAATTCACTACTTCCGTAAAGAACTCGAGTACCAGGCAAATAATCAGTACATCCCCAAACCAAAGCCTGCCAGAATAAAGAAAGGACGGACTCGCCACAGCTGAACTCCTCACTTTTAGGACACAAGACTACCATTGTACACTTGATGGGATGTATTTTTGGCTTTTTTTTGTTGTCGTTTAAAGAAAGACTTTAACAGGTGTCATGAAGAACAAACTGGAATTTCATTCTGAAGCTTGCTTTAATGAAATGGATGTGCCTAAAAGCTCCCCTCAAAAAACTGCAGATTTTGCCTTGCACTTTTTGAATCTCTCTTTTTATGTAAAATAGCGTAGATGCATCTCTGCGTATTTTCAAGTTTTTTTATCTTGCTGTGAGAGCATATGTTGTGACTGTCGTTGACAGTTTTATTTACTGGTTTCTTTGTGAAGCTGAAAAGGAACATTAAGCGGGACAAAAAATGCCGATTTTATTTATGAAAGTGGGTACTTAATAAATGAGTCGTTATACTATGCATAAAGAAAAATCCTAGCAGTATTGTCAGGTGGTGGTGCGCCGGCATTGATTTTAGGGCAGATAAAAGAATTCTGTGTGAGAGCTTTATGTTTCTCTTTTAATTCAGAGTTTTTCCAAGGTCTACTTTTGAGTTGCAAACTTGACTTTGAAATATTCCTGTTGGTCATGATCAAGGATATTTGAAATCACTACTGTGTTTTGCTGCGTATCTGGGGCGGGGGCAGGTTGGGGGGCACAAAGTTAACATATTCTTGGTTAACCATGGTTAAATATGCTATTTTAATAAATTATTGAAACTCACCAGTCATGGACTTCCAGTTTTAAAGGTTGTCTTT